GGGCAGGGAGTGCTTTGGGAAAAGCAAACAGAATGCTCTTTGGAAGAGAGAGTGCTTAAGAGGGAGAGCGGGGGCAGTAAGGTGCCTGGCTTGAAAGCACCTGGCGAAAAGACTCGGACTTTCAGGGTTGTGATCCGGAATACCACCGCCTGTCTCAGGGAATGGTGCGCTGGGTTATAATAGGATGCCTTATTACAAAAAACATTTTGAAGGCCACTTCCCAGGTCAGGCTATGCATTAGGTGCACTCTTCCTTCGGTGTAAGACTGTGCTGGACTTGCAAAATTGGAAGTGTGCAGCCTGTTGTGTTTCAGCCTTGGCATTAAATATTTCTACAGAGACACTGCCCTATGTGGCTTTCTCTCAGCTACCTAACTTTTCTTTCCCTGGTGGAAAGAAGAATTCATTGTGAGAATATTCATTTCTACTTACTAGTGACTTTTAAAAACTACTTTTCTTTGTTTTTGGACACAGGGACTTGCTGTGCTGCTCAGGCTGGAGTGCAGTGTGCAAACACGGCTTACTGCAGCCTTCACCTTCCGGCCGAAGTGATCCTCCCGCCTCGACCTCCATGTAGCTGGGACCATAGATGTGTGCCACCACACCCAGCTCATTTGAAATTTTTGTTGTTGTTGTTGAACAGAAGTGGTGAGAGTAAAATAAAAATAAATTAAATAAATAATATGTTTTGGTAGTGACAGGGTCTCACTTTGTTGCCCAGGCTGGGTCTCAAATTCCTGGGCTCAGGCGATCCTCTCACTTCAGTCTCCCACAGTGCTGGGATTACAGGCATGAGCTGTTGTGCCTGGCCTTCTTCTTCTTTTTTTTTTTTTTGTTTTTTTAACTAGAGACAAGGTCTCACTCTGTCACCCCAGGCTGGAGTGCAGTGCTGCGGTCATAGGTCACTGCAGCCTCAACCTTCTGAGCTCAAGCGATCCTCCTGCCCCAGCCTCCCAAGTAGCTAGGACCACAGGCATATGCCAACATGCCCAGCTAATTTTTAAATTTTTTGAAGAGACAGGATTTCACTGTGTTGTCTAGGCTGGTCTCAAACTCTTGGCCTCAAGTGATCCTCCCACCTTGGCCTCCCAGAGTGCTGGATTATAGTCATGAACCACCATGGCCGGCCCTGAAAACTACTTTTCTACTTCCCTTATGGTGGCCACCCTTCTCATCTTCATGATTTGAATATTAACATAAAGATAAATTTAGCAACATGTAGGGGCTACACGTAGGCTCAGGTCCTTAGGCCTGGCATGTTGGAGCAGAAAGAAACACCTAATTGCATCAAAACCACTCTAAGTTCATGTATGTGGAGCCCATCAAGCTGAAAGCATCCAGACAGCATCTGCTGTTATCAAATCACTCGTGAATCCAGCTAATTAAAATAGAGCTTCATTTTTCTGAACCATTGTTTGGCAGGAATTCGAAACGGGTCTAACCCAATTTCTGCATGTTTATGAGCCTTTATTATATCAGAGGTACTTTTCTGTAAATGTACAGGGCAGCGTTAAATGAATTGATCCACACAGTATCACTGTAGACGCACTATGGACTTGCTAATGATTTCTCTTCCAGCTTTCTGGTTTCCAGACATACTCTTGAAAGCTTTATCTTCTCTTTTTCTATCCTCTGCTCTTTGCCGTTGTCTTTTTTTTTTTTTTTAAACATTTTGAACTTTCCTTTTACTTTTTAATCTTCTTTTTTCTTTGGAAACAGGAAAACTATCCCCTTAAAGAAGTTTTCTTTTCCATTTCTCTTTTTCTTCCTCTCTTCCTGTTTTTGTTTTTCTTCTAGTGGATAAGATTTGTCTTTTCTTCCTTTATTTCTTGCTGTTTTCTATTCTCTCCTTTTCTTTTCTTTTTCTCTCTTATCTTTTCTCCCTTTTATACTTTCTCCCATTCCTTTTCTCTAACCTTCTCTTTCTCCTTTTTCTCTTCTTTCTATCTCCTCCCATTTTCCCTAATAAAATATCCTTATACCTTTGTCTCCACATGCAAATACTGACTAGGGAAGATGGGGGTGCCCGTGGAGGCAGAGCTATCTGGCTGCTCTAAGATGATGTCAGCTGAGTTTACTTCTCTGAATTTGCTTTCATGCTTTATTTTAGGTTTTAAAAAGATTTTTCAAGCCACATCTACTCTACTTTATAGTCTGTAATCCTACTTTGAAGATGAAAAGTGTTACATAAATGCTAACTAATTATTCCTTATACCACTTTGTGAGTCTCTAAGCAGTATTAGTTCCAGTTTACAGATGAGGAAGCAGGAACGGGAAAGGTAAGTAGCTCTGAAAGTTACTGAAGAAGTTGGTGACTGAGTTAGAATTAAACCTGGCTCATCTTTGGCTTTGCTTTTTGATTACCACCTTATGGGTGTTGACTTTTTTCCCCCCTAAGAATCATACATATTTAAGGTGAGGTTGAGTGAATACCATCCCCTTGGCCCCTTCTCATTATATACTTTTAACCTTCTGAAGTTTCATTTGTAGTCTTTAGATGTTAAATGAATTTCTAGGTAATTCCTGGGAAAGAAGGATGCTGAACCACTTGTGGGCTGGTAAAAACCCTGTCTATTAGTCTTAAAGCAGAGTGCTCACTTTCTCTTTCCAACAGCTTCCAGTAAGTGGGCCCACGTCACACACTGGCCCCAGTGATCGTAGTGTTGTAGGAAGCGCTGCCATATTTGATTGAATTTAGCCATTCTGGAATGACGTGTTCATGAAGTCGGCTCTTGCATTACCGTGGCCTTTATTATTGCTAATGCATTCTGACATTACAGGTGTAGCCTTGGCTCTCCCAGAAAGGGCAAGGCTGCTCTTACCAAACGAAAGAGCAGAATTTATGAAACTGTTACACAGTGAGGCCAGTGTTCACCTTTAGTTACTAAGCAGAGTAAGGGAAATAAATGCTTTTATAGAAAAGATAGCCAGTGACAGCAGTCTATCCTGATTCCTCACCCAGCACTGTTTCAAAAAGTGGATCAATTAATATTGTTGCCAGACAGAGAACGAGGACCAATGGTTAGGAGGTTCAGGAAAGTAGATTTCAACTCAGTTTAAAGAGGCACTCCTGAAAATGAGCTGACAGTCTCTTAAGGGAGTAGTTTCCCTGCTCATTATGAGCATTCAAGAGGAGGCTTCCTGATCATTTGTCAGGGTTGTTGGAGAGGGGAGTCCCTAGGTCATGGGTGGGACCAGATGGCTCAAGATCTCTTTTGGCTTGTTTCCTCATCTTAGATTGCTACAGCACAAACAGCATCTTTCCTGCTTCTATTTTGACTTTACAAGTGGCTGGTGTACCGTGAGGACCTGTGAATGCTCAGTAGCTATTCATTATTTAATCTCTGGCTTCCTGCTTCTTAATCTAACATGAATCAAAGCTGTTCTTGTTCAATTCAGGAAAACCACCATCTCTGGCACCTCCTAGAATGAGGCATTCTGGATAGTTACGTTTTCTGGATGGTCATCAGGAGCCATTTGAAAGCAGAACAAACAAAACACTTTAAAACTTTTGGCTGGGAATTATGTAAAATGGATTACATACTTTCTTGCTTTATTAAGCTGAATATCTGGAATATAATTTAATCGTGATGACTCAGTATTGTCATTTTAGATGAACGTGTTTATATGGTGTTATAAGCATAGCTGTGTTTTCAAAACCTGTTGAAATATAGATGTGTTGTATATTTGCCCCTACTTGAAATGACTCCACCGATTCTAAATGACCCCAGACTAATAAGCTTTTTGAATTTTTTTGTTTGCTTTTCATGGATGTTTCTCTCTTGGCATTTGCTGTTGGGCTTTTTTTTGCTGTCACATCTTTGTTTGGTGTTTCTGTACTAGCTGGCTCCTTCCTCTCTGTTCTTATTTGCAGCTTTTATCTTCTATGATTTGGATACCAGATAACTAAGCTTGTATATAAAATAAATAGTAAGTAGCGTGAGTAAAGCTTCGCAGCGTATAAAATATATGGAATTTGTAATATCTTTTTTGGCTGCCCTGATTTCTTCTGCTATTCCCTGTCTCCTCCTTCTCTGTTGGTTTTCTCCTTTTTTTGAATTGGGTGTCAGCTTGGAGAGATGAAATCTGGAAAGACTGGGTCTTGTCCTTGACCTAAGCCCATATCTCTGGCCCAGGTATCAGCGACTGCCTCATGGAATCAACTTAGAAATTATAAAATGGCACAGGTAGGGGGTCCTGAAGGTCATCTGTTTAACCCCTTATTTTATAGCAGTGAAGGAATCTGAGGCACTGAGTGGGGACATAAGAGGCCAGGTTCATGACAGTATTTGTGTAAGGTAAAAAAAAAAAAAAATCTTGTAGGAAAATTCTCTGCTGGCTTATCAGCAAGTTCAGAATTAAAGTACATAAACCAAAAAAAGGCTTCTGTTTGTGGCAGCGTTTGGCTGTGTTTGCACTCAAGACTATTATCGATATTCTAGGAGAAGCTTTAATCCTTTCATTCAAACTTACAAGAAATGCTGTTTCCTTTTAGTTAAAAAAAAAAAAAAAAAAAAAATCCAAGAGAGCATTTGATTTGAGGAACCAAAAGTCTAGAAAATGTATCCGGGAGTCCTCGTCAATTTGGGGCATAATGAAATATAAAAAATACTCAATAAAAGCTCCTTTATTACTTTAACTGTTTAAATGTGGAGTTTTTAGCCATCAGGTTAATGTTTTGGTATCATTTTTTTATTTGATTGTGAGCACTTTTCCAGGTAGCTCTGCCACTCGAGCGCTAATCAGATTCCCACAGATAAATGGTGCTAGCTGCAGCCTGACATCACTGCGTTTTTGCTTCAACATTATTTTATTTTATTTGGTTTTCCTGTAAAAGTTAATAACTCCATGTCCATGTGTTTAAACAGGCAAGAAGAGAGAGAGAGAAAGGACAGTGAGCAGAAAAGGATGAGGGATGTTTCAGGAAGCTTGTGCAAAATTGAGGAAATTTAGGGATTTTTGTAATTTCCAGGTATCTTACCTTATGAACAGTATGTGAAGAACGATAACAAAAAGTGAACTTCTCTGTTTCTCAGACAGAGCTGGGAAGAATTTGAAAGGAGTTACCATTGATTTAAAGGAGGAAGATGCTCAATAAACTGATTTGCTTAATGGTGAGAATTGTGTAAATTTTGTGTTATTCATAAGTTTACTCCTCTATTTTCTCTCTCTCACCAGATTGCCACGGCAGTGAAGTTTCTACAGAATTCCCGGGTCCGCCAGAGCCCACTTGCAACCAGGAGAGCATTCCTAAAGAAGAAAGGTACAGGTTCCACAGGGCTGTGCAGCACGGCCACTCACCTGCAATGATGTCCTCTTCTCCCCAGGGCTGACAGATGAAGAGATTGATATGGCCTTCCAGCAGTCGGGCACTGCTGCCGATGAGCCTTCGTCCTTGGGCCCAGCCACACAGGTGGTTCCTGTCCAGCCCCCTCACCTCATATCTCAGCCATACAGTAAGTCACCCGCTCAAACTCCTGCTTAACCTTCTTCTAACCCTCCTCCTCTTCCCGCCTGTAGGTCCCGCAGGCTCCCGATGGCGAGATTACGGCGCCCTGGCCATCATCATGGCAGGCATTGCATTTGGCTTTCACCAGCTCTACAAGGTGAGTCACCCCCAGCGGCTGCAGGTGCTGTGATGCATTCCTCACCCTGTCCCGCTTCTTGCAGAAATACCTGCTCCCCCTCATCCTGGGCGGCCGAGAGGACAGAAAGCAGCTGGAGAGGATGGAGGCCGGTCTCTCTGAGCTGAGTGGCAGCGTGGCCCAGACAGGTAAAGATTAATGACTCCATCAAGTCACCCCTTTGCCAGCGCCGTGACTGCTTTCTCCTCGCAGTGACTCAGTTACAGACGACCCTCGCCTCCGTCCAGGAGCTGCTGATTCAGCAGCAGCAGAAGATCCAGGAGCTTGCCCACGAGCTGGCCGCTGCCAAGGTACCTGTCTCTGCTGCACAGGGCCCTCCAGGCCGCCCTGAGCCTCCCTGTGCTCTGCTTTCAGGCCACCACATCCACCAACTGGATCCTGGAGTCCCAGAATATCAACGAACTCAAGTCCGAAATTAACTCCTTGAAAGGGCTTCTTTTAAATCGGTAGGAGGGAGGAATGGGGACCCTGTTCTGGTCCACCAACCTCCTCCCCTTCTTCTCCCTCTAGGAGGCAGTTCCCTCCATCCCCATCAGCCCCGAAGATCCCCTCCTGGCAGATCCCAGTCAAGTCACCGTCACCCTCCAGCCCTGCGGCCGTGAACCACCACAGCAGCAGCGACATCTCACCTGTCAGCAACGAGTCCACGTCGTCCTCGCCTGGGAAGGAGGGCCACAGCCCCGAGGGCTCCACGGTCACCTACCACTTGCTGGGCCCCCAGGAGGAAGGCGAGGGGGTGGTGGACGTCAAGGGCCAGGTGCGGATGGAGGTGCAAGGCGAGGAGGAGAAGAGGGAGGACAAGGAGGACGAGGAGGATGAGGAGGATGATGATGTGAGCCATGTGGACGAGGAGGACTGCCTGGGGGTGCAGAGGGAGGACCGCCGGGGCGGGGATGGGCAGATCAACGAGCAGGTGGAGAAGCTGCGGCGGCCCGAGGGCGCCAGCAACGAGAGTGAGCGGGACTAGGGCTGCGCCTGCTGCCTCCAGCCCTGAGGATGGCATCTAGTGTGCCCGTGCGTGGCCATACCCTGCCTCCCTCTCTGGCCCTGGGAGGGCAGCTTGGAGCCCAGGTAGGGGGCAGAGCTGTCCTCAGCTGCACTGCGGCCTGGTGGCAGTGTGGGGAGTCACACTTCTGTCCACCTGGCCTCCTCTCGCCTGGCCGCCAGCCCCAGCCCCAGCCCCAGCCCCAGGCCCAGCTGCCTTTGGCTTTGATCTCAAGTCAGGCTGAAGGCAGCGAAGCCTCGGGGCCCAAGCCCCTCCCCAGCCCCCTCTCCCGGACAGACGCCTTGCCCAGGGTGTGTTTGCTGAGTGTCTTGACTACCGTGACACCACGCATGGCCAGAGCTAGCGTCCCTACTGCCTCCCGACTCCTCAGTGGAGGAGGAGCTGCGGTCCCTCTGGTGTCTGCCATCCCCCTCCCTCCCTGGGCCCGGCCCTGGACCCGTCAGGTGCCTGTCCCCAGCCCCAACCCCACTCATGCCCCGTCGTCCTCCCAGACAAATGAAACCACGCTGCGCTTCCGATGCCCCCGCTTGCCGTGTAATGGTTCAGCTAATCCCATGGCGAGATGGGGGCTCACTCCGGAGGAGGAGCCAGGCAGCAGGGCCTTCCTGACCAACAGCCAGCTCTGTCCTTCCCCCCAGGAAACACATGTTCATTTGTGTGATCATGTATAGACCTCAGAACGGAAGATAGGACTGTATATAATTGTAATAAATACCAGTTGCCACTATTTAATTTCTGCCTGTGGCTCCCTGTCTGCTCATGGC